CTTTGCCCTCTGAAGGTTCACTGAAAGCCAACTCATAAAAGGCAGATTTTTGGAGAAAAGGCAAATAAATGGATTATTTATTTATTTATTATTTATTTTTGAGATGGAGTCTCGCTCTGTCACCCAGGCTGGAGTGCAGTGGCGCGATCTCGGCTCACTGCAACCTCCGCCTCCCGGGTTCAAGCGATTCTCCCGCCTCAGCCTCCGGAGTAGCTGGGACTACAGACGCCCGCCACCACGCCCGGCCTTTACCGCCAGTTTTCACACAGAAAAGCGGGGGGAACATCAGAGTCGTGTTTTTAGGTTTTGTGGCTGGCTTTGGGGGTCTGGCCTCTGGGACTCGCCTTGGGTAAAAGGGATTCACTCTGTGAGGAGCCTCGCGGGAGAAAAGAACTGAGACTGGAGGCCTGGGAAGGTCAGAGGGAAACTGCCTCCCAGGCCTTCATTTTGGGGCGTTGTGTTCTGAGCCCCGATAATTGTAACATCTTCATAAGCGACTTTCTGGTGGTTATGGTGAATCGGGACACACGATGTATGGTGACCGACGGGGGAGCCGGGAGCCCAGCGGGGTTAGGGTTCAGGTGAGGGTTTAGGGTCGGGGCGAGCGCGGCGCGGCCCGGATGCGCAGCGTCACCGCGCCAGACCCTCCGCTCAGCTGCCGTGGGCTCTCCCCCTCCCCGACCATAGACGGCGCAGGCCTCCAGTCATCCCAGAGCGGCCCCGGAAGAATCCGGGCGGAACCGCGGCTGGCTTCCGGTTCCCGGCGTTCTCGGAGGCGTACTGAGGCCCCGCAGGGGGCGGGGAAGCCTGCGTGTGCGCAGCTCGGCCCGGCCCGCCCTCTTCATCCTAGCCCGCCCCCTCCCCGGCTCTGGACCCGGTTCTGTGGGAGGGTCCGTTCCGGGCTCGGTGCGACTGCGCAGCTCCTCGGCGCTTCCTCGGTGGCTTCCCCGGGTCGAGCAAACAGGTGGGGCAGTGTCGGACCAGGAAGGAGCGCCAAGCGGGCAGGCAGGCGGGGAGGGCGCGGGGAGGGCGCGGGGAGGCGGCGGCCAGTCCAGGAGGAGCCTGTTCTGGGTGCCGCGGGAGCCACCGACGGGCTGCAGAGGCCGGGAGGAGGCGACCGCGGCGCGGCCCTAGAAGGCTGGACTGAGGACCACAGCTGGCTTCCGGCCTCTCCCCGGAGCCTGGGGCCTTCGGCAGCATCCCCGCGGCCTCCTTCTCACGTCCTCAGCCTTGGTGAGGCTGCACCCTCACGTGGCTCTTTGCCCATGGGGCTGAGCCTGAGTTCTCCCCACTGAAGGTAAGTTCGGGGAGACTTCAGGCCAGGGCAGTCTCCTGTCTTCTCTTGGAAACCACAGCAGCCCATGCACACAGAATGGCAGCCACATTCCAGCTTCCAGGGCACCAGGTGAGTTAACCCTCCTTCCTGCCCACCTCTTCATGGCCTGGGCAGCGGCGATGTTTTGTTGCAGGAGATGCCGCTGACCTTCCAGGATGTGGCCGTGTACTTCTCTCAGGCGGAGGGGCGGCAGCTGGGCCCCCAGCAGCGGGCGCTCTACCGGGATGTGATGCTGGAGAACTATGGGAACGTGGCCTCTCTGGGTGAGGCTCTCTGCACTTGGCCTGGTTCGCAGTGCCAGCTCACCAGTGTCCTCATCCTCAACAGGATTCCCTGTCCCTAAGCCGGAGTTGATCTCCCAGCTGGAGCAGGGGAAGGAACTTTGGGTCCTGAATCTTCTGGGAGCTGAGGAACCAGATATCTTGAAAAGCTGCCAGAAAGGTGAGAATGGATGGGATGCTAATCCTGGGAGCTCTAGTAACTCATTTATATTTTTCTTTAACAGATTCTGAGGTTGGGACCAAGAAGGAACTATCTATTTTAAACCAAAAATTTTCCGAAGAAGTAAAAACCCCAGAATTTGTATCAAGAAGACTCTTAAGGGATAATGCACAGGCCGCTGAGTTTCGGGAAGCATGGGGCCGTGAGGGCAAACTCAAAGAGCGCGTGGGAAATTCTGCCGGGCAGAGTTTGAACAAACCCAATATTCACAAGAGAGTTTTAACAGAAGCTACCGTGGGCAGGGAAAGATCTTTGGGAGAAAGAACCCAAGAGTGTAGTGCATTTGATAGAAACTTGAATCTGGACCAAAATGTTGTTAGACTTCAAAGAAATAAAACAGGAGAGAGGGTCTTTAAATGTGATATATGCAGCAAAACCTTCAAATATAATTCAGACCTAAGTAGACACCAGAGAAGTCACACTGGGGAGAAGCCGTACGAATGTGGCCGGTGTGGGCGAGCCTTTACTCACAGCTCAAATCTTGTTCTGCACCATCACATTCACACTGGAAATAAACCATTTAAATGTGATGAATGTGGGAAAACTTTTGGACTCAATTCTCACCTCCGTCTTCATCGGAGAATTCACACTGGAGAAAAACCCTTTGGCTGTGGTGAGTGTGGGAAGGCTTTCAGTCGAAGCTCAACTCTTATTCAACATCGGATCATTCACACAGGAGAGAAACCCTACAAGTGTAATGAATGTGGAAGAGGCTTTAGCCAGAGCCCCCAGTTAACTCAGCATCAGAGAATTCACACTGGAGAGAAGCCGCATGAATGCAGTCACTGTGGGAAGGCCTTCAGTCGAAGCTCCAGCCTTATTCAGCATGAGAGAATTCACACTGGAGAGAAGCCCCATAAATGCAATCAGTGTGGGAAGGCCTTCAGTCAGAGCTCAAGCCTTTTCCTCCATCATCGGGTTCATACTGGAGAGAAACCCTATGTATGTAATGAATGCGGCAGAGCCTTTGGTTTTAACTCTCATCTTACTGAACACGTAAGGATTCACACAGGAGAAAAACCCTATGTTTGTAATGAGTGCGGCAAAGCCTTTCGTCGGAGTTCCACTCTTGTTCAGCATCGAAGAGTTCACACTGGGGAGAAGCCCTACCAGTGCGTTGAATGTGGGAAAGCTTTCAGCCAGAGCTCCCAGCTCACCCTACATCAGCGAGTTCACACTGGAGAGAAGCCCTATGACTGTGGTGACTGTGGGAAGGCCTTCAGCCGGAGGTCAACCCTCATTCAGCATCAGAAAGTTCACAGCGGAGAGACTCGTAAGTGCAGAAAACATGGTCCAGCCTTTGTTCATGGCTCCAGCCTCACAGCAGATGGACAGATTCCCACTGGAGAGAAGCACGGCAGAGCCTTTAACCATGGTGCAAATCTCATTCTGCGCTGGACAGTTCACACTGGTGAGAAATCCTTTGGATGTAATGAATATGGAAAAGCTTTCAGTCCCACCTCACGACCCACTGAAGATCAGATAATGCATGCTGGGGAAAAGCCCTATAAATGTCAAGAATGTGGAAACGCCTTCAGTGGAAAGTCAACCCTTATTCAACATCAGGTAACTCACACTGGTCAGAAACCATGTCATTGCAGTGTGTATGGGAAAGCCTTCAGCCAGAGTTCACAGCTCACACCACCTCAGCAGACTCGTGTTGGAGAGAAACCTGCTTTAAATGATGGCTCTAAAAGATACTTTATTCATATCAAGAAGATTTTCCAAGAAAGACATTTTTAATGTGATAAATGCAGAAGACAGTTTAGCAACTGTTCACTTGACATTAGAAGATAAGATGGCATAATGAAAGATATATAAGGTCTAAATATTACTGGCAAAGTAAAATAAATAGTTCAGATGACTACTAAAGTCAAAGTCATTAAATCTGGAAGTAAACACGAGAATTCATTCTGGGAAATCAGGCTGTCTGTGTAAAGGTTACTGCTGTGCTCAGGAGTTGAACCGTGTGGTGCTGTATCCGGATACTCATGACGAATGGATGGAGGGCGTGAAAAGTGAGCCCAGCTGGTGCTCTGGGTCTACCCTACCTGACATCCTTCCAGTCTTATCCTTTGTTTCCTATCCAGGCCCAGGCTTGTGGCTGAGAACATCCACTTTCAGTCCCATATACCTGCCTCCAAGTGTGGTACAGAGAACTTGGGCCTGCTGGGGGCGCTTAGCCTTACTCTCTCCACCACCTCTCCCACCAACCCCCAGATGAACTGCAGGTAGACGTTTCTTCCTTGCTTGGAGCCCCAGTTTTTGCATTTCATTTTCATTAAAATGAAAGGTGGTTTGGTTTTGGTTCTAAGGAGCTCTACAGTTTAACAGAGAGAGGGACCTTAGGGGCCAAGAAAGCAGGGGCCTACCAAGTATCTCCACTTTTGAAAATTGTAATTACTGATAAAAAATTTTTTAAAGGCAGGTTTATTGAAGCATAATTTATAAACAATAAAATTTACTCTTTTTAGTGTATAGTTCTTTGGGCTTTGACAAAAACATACAAT